GATATTTAGGGCTGGCACAGTACAATCTGTGACTAAACATTTTCTCCATCATTAATACTATTCAGGACCTAGGAAATGCTTCTCTACAGCTTTTGCTCTCTCTCTTCAAAACTAAACATGACTGTGTCTGAATACTGTAAAGGTTTGTGTACTGTGCCTTTGCTGATATCAGATGCACCCATTTCATGGTTCAGGGACGATTTAAACAGCTGAAGAACTTAAAACAGAAATGTCAACTTAATAAACTTTTCAAATACTTTTACTCGAAGAGCATAAATACAATATATTCTTGCATAATGAAGAATCATTTACCAGCAGAGGTGGGTATCAATTTTTTTTGGCTTGTTTTCTTGTTCCACATATTAATCTGATAGTTACACATAACAGTTGAGGAGCCTTTTGTAATATTAAACAAGTCATATTAATCTTAAATTTGTATATGTGAAGATCTAGCTGTAAAATGCATGAAACATGACCCATATTTTACAAAGAGAATCCTGGGGCAAAAATAAATTCAGTTATTTGTTGACTCTCCTAAAGCACATTAGTGGTGGAACTGCAACTCACCATTATTTCCTTCTAAGAACTTTGCTCTTCTCACCAAAACTTAAGGCTCCTCAGGGTGTGTCTAAGACAACAGCAGTAAAAATGTCTATGACAGCAATTTTCTCTCCCCTGAAATATGATCCCCACTTAATTTGCCCTACTGAAAGAATCCCAAGTATAAAAACAACCAGTTTTTAATCAATATTACAAAGATGTTTACTGTTGAATCGCATTTTTCTTTGGCTTCTTAAAATCCCTTAGGCATTCAATCTTCAGCTCTTCTATAATTGAGAGGAAGTTTTCACCTCAAATGTTCATCCAGTGCAATTTGAAGACGTCACAGTGCCAGGGACTGGATTGAGAACCTTCACAAAAAAAAATGTCTGCCTAGAGACAGATTAGGTCCTTCAGCTCCAGTGCTGATTGGTTCCTTTCCAAAGGACCATCCAATCCTGCCACGCAGGGAAACATCCACAGGTTTTTATTCTTTCTGCCAGGTACATCAGATCCATCAGGTCCAAGCTGTGTTGACTACCACTACTTTTCCCTTCGTCTCAATTATGTCTTGGAAGAAGGCTTTGCGGATCCCTGGAGGCCTTCGGGTAGCAACTGTGACCTTGATGCTGGCGATGCTGAGCACCCCGGTGGCTGAGGGCAGAGACTCTCCCGGTAAGTGCAGGGCCACTGCTCTCCAGAGCCGCGGCCTGACTGACCGGCCGGTGATTCCCCGCAGAGGATTTCGTGTACCAGTTTAAGGGCATGTGCTACTTCACCAACGGGACCGAGCGCGTGCGGGGTGTGACCAGATACATCTATAACCGAGAGGAGTACGCGCGCTTCGACAGCGACGTGGGGGTGTATCGGGCGGTGACGCCGCTGGGGCCGCCTGCCGCCGAGTACTGGAACAGCCAGAAGGAAGTCCTGGAGAGGACCCGGGCGGAGTTGGACACGGTGTGCAGACACAACTACCAGTTGGAGCTCCGCACGACCTTGCAGCGGCGAGGTGAGCGTCGTCGCCCGTCTGCGAGGCCCATCTCCTGTCTTTTCCTGTCTGTTACTGCCCTCAGTGGAGCCCACAGTGACCATCTCCCCATCCAGGACAGAGGCCCTCAACCACCACAACCTGCTGGTCTGCTCAGTGACAGATTTCTATCCAGCCCAGATCAAAGTCCGGTGGTTTCGGAATGACCAGGAGGAGACAACTGGCGTTGTGTCCACCCCCCTTATTAGGAACGGTGACTGGACCTTCCAGATCCTGGTGATGCTGGAAATGACTCCCCAGCGTGGAGACGTCTACACCTGCCACGTGGAGCACCCCAGCCTCCAGAACCCCATCATCGTGGAGTGGCGTAAGGGGATATTGAGTTTCTGTTACTATGGGACAAACGCTGACACTCAGGCTCTGCTTCTTAGGGGCTCAGTCTGAATCTGCCCAGAGCAAGATGCTGAGTGGCATTGGAGGCTTCGTGCTGGGGCTGATCTTCCTCGGGCTGGGCCTTATTATCCATCACAGGAGTCAGAAAGGTGAGGAACCCCAAGGGAAAAGGGGAAGATGGTGTGCTGATCATCCCTCTTCTCTCTTCTTCAGGGCTCCTGCACTGACTCCTGAGACTATTTTAACTGGGATTGGTTATCACTTTTCTGTAACGCCTGCTTGTCCCTGCCCAGAATTCCCAGCTGCCTGTGTCAGCCTGTCCCCCTGAGATCAGAGTCCTACAGTGGCTGTCACGCAGCCACCAGGTCATCTCCTTTCATCCCCACCTCGAGGCTGATGGCTGTGACCCTGCTTCCTGCACTTACCCAGAGCCTCTGCCTGTGCACGGCCAGCTGCGTCTACTGAGGCCCCAAGGGGTTTCTGTTTCTATTCTCTCCTCAGACTGCTCAAGAGAAGCACATGAAAACCATTACCTGACTTTAGAGCTTTTTTACATAATTAAACATGATCCTGAGTTATCTGTATTCTCAACTTCCTTAATTGAGCAGAGGCAGGAAATCACTGCAGAATGAAGGAACATACCTTGAGGTGACCCAGCCAACCTGTGCCCAGAAGGAGGGTTGTACCTTGAAAAGACACTGAAAGAATTTGGGGTGCAAAGTCAGGGTGGGCAGAGGAGGTAGAAGATCAACTCAGTTGTTGCATCATTCATGGTTCTTTCATATTGATGCTCAGTGCAGTGGCCTGAGAATATCCCAGCCTCTCTTCTGGTTTGGTGAGTGCTATATAAGTAAGCATGGTGGAATTGTTTGGGGGCAGATATAGTGACCCTTGGTCACTGGTGTTTCAAACATTCTGGCAAGTCACATCAATCAAGAATAATTTTTACTTTTAAGAAAGCATAACCAGCAATAAAAGTACTATTTTTGATTCTAAATGATAGAAACCCAAATATATTTCGTTCATGGTGCA